ATTTTTCAGGTGAAAAAAACTAATCGGCAGGATGAAACTTCGTAAACAGCCTGTGGCTCCAAAAGCTTCTGGAAGGCTCAAGCTACCCATGTGCATCTTTGAGCCTCAGTTTCCCCATCTTTAAAATGAGGGGTTTGGAATAGATGTCTGTTCTCTGGGGCAGGATGCAGAGGAAAGAGCTGTCTGCGAATGGGCAAGAGAGAAGGTGGGTAAATACAGTTAAACCACAGTGACCGAGGGCCCAGCACAACGGGGGTGGGTGCGGTTACAAATGCCGTTAAGATTCCCGCCAAGGCGGAGGACGGGGGTGTCAGAGCCGAGCGAGGCCTGTGGGCGAGAATAGGCCTGACAGCCATTCTCCGACCTGCGTGGGCGCTGCAGGCGCAGGCCAGAGGCCAAGGGAGAGGCGATCCCTGGGGCTCTGCCCGGGTCTCAGGACGGCACCTCACCCGCCCGAGTCCTGCTCCACAGGATTCTCCGGGTAAGCTAGGGAAGGAAGAGGCGCGGCCTCCTGAGCCCGCATCTCAGAGCGCCACGTCCCTCCTGGCTCAGCCTCCCACCAGGCTCCACAGCTTCGGCCCTCCTCACCGCCCGCCTCCAGGCTCCCCGGCGCGGCCTTGTCCCTGCTCCCGCCAATCGGCGTCGTCAGCAATCGCGAACCGGACCAATCAGCGGCCGCAGAGTGTGGGAACTGTCGCCATGGCAGCCAGGAGGCGGGCGCGCGCGGCGGGAGGAGGGGCAGAGCGGAGCGGTGGGCCGGGGGCTGGAGGACAGGTTTGTGCGCTGGACGCAAGCACCAGGCGCAGCCTCGCTCGCCGAGACCCGGCCAGGTAAGGCCGGTGGCCGCGCGGTAGGTGCGGAGCAGCGCGGCGGGAGATTAGGGGTGGGGGAGTCCGGAGATAAGGCTCCGGTCTTCGCCTGCCTTGCCAGAGCAGAGAGGATGGTGGGGGCCGTGCTGTGGGCGGGGCACCGGCGGGGAGGGGGCTCCCAGCGCGAGCCGGAGGCGCTGGGTTCCCTCTGCTCCACTCGCAGCTGGGCACCCGAGCTTTCTTCGGGGTCGAGGAGGGTGGCTGGCTCTTGGCGGGGAGCAGGAGAGGGTAGGTGCCAAACCGAGACCCTGGCGGGGTCCCTTCGGGTTTGGGCAGGTCGATGGGCAAGGGGGTGCCCACTAGTGAGGAGGGACACCCACCAATTCCAGGCGATGCTCCCCTGTGCCGCTCAGCAAAGCTAGGCCCGGGGATCCTGCTCTTCTCCGGTCTGGTTAAGCCAGCAACCTCTGACACTTAGGAGAAAGTTAGTGTAAGTCGTGATATGCTTTTCACTTAAGTGACATTTATTTATTTTTATTTTTTTTTACATTTAGAACGTGTTACGAGTCAGTTTTTAGTGAAAAAACATTGAGCTAGGAGCCAAGACCCATCTCTTCACTATTTTGGTATTGTGCAAGTCATCTTACCTCTCTGGATCTCAGTTGTCTCATCTGTAAAAAGGAGATAAAAATTATTTACCTGCCTGAACGTAAGTACTCAATAATTGCATTTGGTTGCAAACAGCCTGGTTCAGCCCAGTGTCTCCTCTTTAGGTCCGTATCTCTCTTATGAAAGAAGAGGGTGATAAAGGAAAGGAGAAGGCCATTCTTACTGACCTGATAGTGGAAGAAAAGTAGGTTAGTTCTCCTTCTTCCTATTGCCTGTCCTTATGACTTTACCATAATTACTCCTTTATTTCAGATGAGGTGGAGGACCATCCTGCTACAGTATTGCTTTCTCTTGATTACATGTTTACTTACTGCTCTTGAAGCTGTGCCTATTGACATAGACAAGACAAAAGTACAAAATATTCACCCTGTGGAAAGTGCGAAGATAGAACCACCAGTAAGTGAAATGAAGTGAAATGGGAGGAATTAAGAAGCATTACTGTTGGTTTCTTAATTTGAAGGATACTGGACTTTATTATGATGAATATCTCAAGCAAGTGATTGATGTGCTGGAAACAGATAAACACTTCAGAGAAAAGCTCCAGAAAGCAGACATAGAGGAAATAAAGGTAAATGCAATTCAATAATATATACATATATGAGATAAAACTAACTTACTAATTTTGTTAACAGAGTGGGAGGCTAAGCAAAGAACTGGATTTAGTAAGTCACCATGTGAGGACAAAACTTGATGAACTGAAAAGGCAAGAAGTAGGAAGGTTAAGAATGTTAATTAAAGCTAAGTTGGATTCCCTTCAAGGTAAGTGCTAAACAAAAGGTAGGATTTTTTTTTGATCATTTACAGTTTTCTTATTTTCTTTCAGATATAGGCATGGACCACCAAGCTCTTCTAAAACAATTTGATCACCTAAACCACCTGAATCCTGACAAGTTTGAATCCACAGATTTAGATATGCTAATCAAAGCGGTGAGAATAATTCCAAAAAGTTTTGTCTTTATTTATTTAACTTAAATGCATTATTGCATTTCAGGCAACAAGTGATCTGGAACACTATGACAAGACTCGTCATGAAGAATTTAAAAAATATGAAATGATGAAGGAACATGAAAGGAGAGAATATTTAAAAACATTGAATGAAGAAAAGAGAAAAGAAGAAGAGTCTAAATTTGAAGAAATGAAGAAAAAGCATGAAAATCACCCTAAAGTTAATCACCCAGTAAGGATTGTGACTTTATGAAACCATTTTTAGTTTTGAGCAATTTTTTAAAATTGGTTCACAGGGAAGCAAAGATCAACTAAAAGAGGTATGGGAAGAGACTGATGGATTGGATCCTAATGACTTTGACCCCAAGACATTTTTCAAATTACATGGTAACGATTTGATACAAATATTAATATTTATACTATTTTTGCATTTGTAACTTTTAAACTTTAGATGTCAATAGTGATGGATTCCTGGATGAACAAGAATTAGAAGCCCTATTTACTAAAGAGGTAAAGGAGTTTATTAAGTATTCAGTGTTCTTCTTTCATGTTCATTTAAAATTTTTCTTTTTAGTTGGAGAAAGTATATGACCCTAAAAATGAAGAGGATGATATGGTAGAAATGGAAGAAGAAAGGCTTAGAATGAGGGAACATGTAATGAATGAGGTATGTTTTAAAAGTTTAAGATAATATGTTATTTTATATTATGTATACATTTTGTTTTAATCAGGTTGATACTAACAAAGACAGATTGGTGACTCTGGAGGAGTTTTTGAAAGCCACAGAAAAAAAAGAATTCTTGGAGCCAGATAGCTGGGAGGTAATAGAACCTACTCTAAATGAGATGTATGGAGATTATTCTTTCCTCATTTTTTTTCTTTTAGACATTAGATCAGCAACAGTTCTTCACAGAGGAAGAACTAAAAGAATATGAAAATATTATTGCTTTACAAGAAAATGAACTTAAGAAGAAGGCAGATGAGCTTCAGAAACAAAAAGAAGAGCTACAACGTCAGCATGATCAACTGGAGGCTCAGAAGCTGGAATATCATCAGGTGGCATTTTGTCAAAAGATTATGGCATTAAATATACTTTTAACTTTCATTTTCCATTCACCAGGTCATACAGCAGATGGAACAAAAAAAATTACAACAAGGAATTCCTCCATCAGGGCCAGCTGGAGAATTGAAGTTTGAGCCACGTGTGTAATTTTGTTTGATTATTTATTTAGGATAAAATAAGAACTTTTTTCTTTTTTCCAACAGACATTTAAAGTCTGAAGTCCACCAGAACTTGGAAGAAAGCTGTTAACTCAACATCTATTTCATCTTTTTAGCTCCCTTCCTTTTTCTCTGCTCAATAAATATTTTAAAAGCATATTTGAAATAAAGGGAGATACTTTTTAAATGAAAACACTTTTTTTGGGACACAGATATTAAAGGATTGAAGTTTATCAGAACCAGGAAGAAAACAAACTCACTGTCTGCTCTCTGCTCTCACATTCACACGGCTCTTTTATTTATTTTTTTGTTCTCCTTTAATGATTTAATTAAGTGGCTTTATGCCATAATTTAGTGAAACTATTAGGAACTATTTAAGTGAGAAAACTCTGCCTCTTGCTTTTAAATTAGATTGCTCTCACTTACTCGTAAACATAGGTATTCTTTTATGGGTGCTTATCATTCCTTCTTTCAATAAATGTCTGTTTGATATTAACAATTCTGGAAAGGCCACAGTATTTCCCTGTGTTTCCTGGTAACGTTTTTCTAGTTTTGGCAACCTCAACTGCTAGAAATTCTTCACCTGAATCACTTTTGCTACCACTTCAGGTCATTTTTCATTCTTTTTTATTTTGCTCTATACTTTATCATTTAAGATTAGGTTATGTTACATATAACAGAAAAAACAAAGATAACAGTGGTTTAAACTAAATAGGAGTTTTTCTTCTTACATAAGTCTAGAAGTAGGTGGTGTCCAGGTTCCTATCTTTCTGCTCTGCTATCCTCAGTGCATGATTTTTATCCTCAGATTACCTCACTCTCACTGTTCAAGTTTGCTCCTGGAGGCAGTGGGGAAGGCAAGAAAACTGGACTTTCT